CCAGGAGCTCAAGACCAGCCTGGACAACATAGTGAGACCCTGTCTCTACCAACAAAAGAAAAAAATTAGCCTGGCTTGGTTGTGCACACCTAGTCCCAGCTACTCAGGAGGCTGAGGTGGAAGGATCGTTTAAGCCTGGGAGTTTGAAGCTGCAGTGAGCTATGATAGTGCTGGTGCACTCCAGCCTGGATGACAGAATGAGGCCCCCATCTCTGAAGAAGAAGAAGGAGTGGGAGAAGAGGAAGAGGAAGAGGAATGAGAAGGAGAAGGAGGAGGAGGAGGAGGAGGAGAAGGAGAAGAAGAAGAAGAAGAAGAAGAAGAAGAAGAAGAAGAAGAAGAAGAAGAAGAAGAAGAAGAAGAAGAAGGAGGAGGAGGAGGAGTGGGAGAAGAGGAAGAGGAAGAGGAAGGAGAAGGAGAAGGAGGAGGAGGAGAAGAAGACGAAGAAGAATAAGAAGAAGAAGAAGAAGAACAGAAGAAGAAGGAGAAGAAGAAGAAAGAACAAGAAGAAGGAGGAGGAGAAGGAGGGATGGAGAAGAAATGAATATTTCAGGCTGGGTAGTTTATGAAGAAAATAGGTTTATTAATATTTGGTTCATGGTTTTGTGGGCTTGTACAAGAAGGATGGCATTAGCACCTGATTCTGGTGAGGACTTCAGGAAGCTTCCAATCATGGCAGAAAGAGAAGGGGAGCAGACATCACATGGCAAGAGAGGGAGCAAGAGGGAGAGGGGAGGAAAGTGCCAGGCTCTTGTTTTAACAATCAGTTCTCTAGTGAACGAATAGAGTGAGAACTCACTTATTACCGTGGGGACAGCACAGAGCCATTCATGAGGGATCCACCCCCATGATTCAAACATCTCCCACCAGGCCCCAAGTCTGCCACTGGGGATCAAATTTCAACATGAGATTTGGAGGAGACAAACATCCGAAGGACATCAACCCCAAACCCACTTTCCCCTACTGTTAACATCTTACATGAGTATATTTGTTACAATTAACCAACACTGATACACTGTTATTAGCTAAAGTCCATACTTTATTTATATTTCCATAGTTTTTGCAAAATTTCCTTTTCCTGTTCCAGTATTCTATCAAGGGTACCACACTACATTGAGTCGTTATGTCTTTTTAGGTTCCTATCGTTTGTGACAATTTCTCAGACTTTCCTTGTTTTGATGACCTTTGAGGAGAACTAGTCAGATGTTTTGTAGAATTTTCTTCATTGGGATTTGTCTGATGTTTATCTGATGACTAGACTGCAGCTATGGGTTTTGGGGAGGAAGACAACAGAGGTAAAGTGCCATTTGTGCCGCATCATATCCAAGGTACCTACTAGCGACGTGATTTGACTGTTGGAGTTGACTTTCATCACCTGGCTGAGGTCATCACGTTTGTCAGTTTCTCCACTGTAAAGTTACTTCCCACCTGCCCCCGCCCCCGCCCCGCCACCCCAGCGCTTTCCATAAAACACTCTTGGAAAGGGAGTCATTATGTGCACCTCGCACTTTCAAAATGGGGAGTTACAGTTCCCCTCCTCAAGGACTGAGTTATCTAGATACAGAATTTGGAATTCTGCATGGGAGATTTCTCTTTTCTACCTGTTTGTTCAGTTATTTTTATCAGTATGGACTCATAGATATTTATTTCATACTTTTTGTTACAGTCCAATATTACCTTATTTATTTTGTCACTCAAATTTTTCCAGCTTTGGCCATTGGGAACTCTTTCAGTTAGCTCCTACCCCCACCATTTGTGTGTGTGTGTGGTGTGTGTGTAGTGTGTGTGGTGTGTGTAGGTAGTGTATGTGTGTGGTGTGTGTGTAGTATGTGTATTGTGTGTATGGTGTGTGTGTAGTGCGTGTGGTGTGTGTGGTGCATGTGGTATGTGTGTGGTGTGTGTAGTGTGTGTGTAGAGTGTGTGTGTGGCATGTGTGTGTAGTGTGTGTGGTGTGTGTAGTGTATGTGTAGTGTGTGTAGAGTGTGTGTGGCATGTGTGTGTGGTGTGTGGTGTGTGTGTGTGTGTAGCATTTCTTTACTTTCTGGCACTATCAGATGCTCTGGGCTCATCTTGTAGTGTTTCCTGCCCAAGTCCTATAAACAGCAATTTCTTCAAGGAGCCTTGGATCCTTTTATTGGAGAATGGTATTAGAAACCAAGATTTCAGTGCTACGTGTGCTTGTTGCTATGGAGTATCATTGCTTCTAGGCCCTCTCGCCTGACAGTAAGGAAATAAATGTGTGTATACTAGCCCGTGTGTGTGTGTGTGTGTGTGTGTGTGTATTATATATATATATAACTTTCTGTATGTAATCATCTGCATCTATATTAAGCTAAACATGAGTTCATTCTGGTATCTCCAATTCTAATCTGTTGCCACATGGATCATTCTAGCCTCCTCCTCAGGGGTCATTTTTATCAGAAGCAATGTTGCTTAGTAACATAGCAGACATATGTTTATCTGTTTCCAGGAAACAGAGCTTCCAAAGGTCAAATTCTCATGCAAAAGAGGAAAAGGTTTTGTTAACCCTTTACTTACATTCATCAGTGAGGCTCTCCACTGCTCTGAGGATAAAGAACAAATTACTTGGCCTGTAAGGCTCTGCAGTGACCTGACCTGCTAAGCCCAGGCTCGTCTCCTACCAGGTTCCTTATCAGGCCCTCCATGACAACCATACTGGTCTCCTGCAACTCTCAAACTCGTCACACACTTCCTTCTACCCCAAGGTCTTCGCCTATGCTAGGCGCTCTGCTGGACTTCTCTTTCCTCCCCTCTTTATCTGGTTGCCTTCTACTCATCCTTCTAATCTCAGCTCAGTCCACACTTTTACAGGAAGCCATTCCTATCCCCAAGACTAGGTTGGCACCCTTGTTTGAGGCTTGCACTCTATACTTTTATTTGGTAGCATTTACTATAACTGCAATGTTACATTTACTTATCCTTTTCTCCCACTAGAATACAAGCTTCCTGAGTGTAGGGATGGAGTCTACCTAGCTAACTAGTATATAATATTTGCCCATTTTCTCTGTTCTTTATTCAGTGAGCACTTATCCAGAGCTTCCTAGGTGTTAGCCCCTTTTCTAGTGTCTGGGGATACTGCAGGGAGGGAAACAGGCAAAAACCCTCTTCTTTTGGCACTTATTTTTTAGGGGAGGTGGCAATAAGCAAACAGAAACTAATGTCAGTTGGTAAGTGCTATAGAGAAAAATTCAGAGTGAGGGAGTAAAGAGTGCTGGGGCACTGCTATTTTTGAAAGGATGGCCTGGAATGGCGTCTCTGAGAAGGTGGCATTTGAGCAAAGACTTGAAGGAAGTGAGGGAAGGGGGTGAGTGCGGGAAATATCAGAAAGAAAAACGTCCCAGGCAGAAGGAACAGCCAGCGCAAAGGCTGAGGTAGGACAGCGCATGACTGAGGGAAGGAACAGTGAGTGCTTTAAAGGCGGTATCTCATCCCATTCCCATAACACTTCCTACATCCGTTTCACAGAGGAGGAAACCGAGCTCCAGGAGGGCAGTCCTTTACACCAGGGCACCCAGCTGTGGGGGTGGAGCTGGGATTTGAACAGGAGTGTGGTGCCAGGGCTAGCATCCCTTTGAAGTCTCTAACAACGGGCCAGGCCTCTGCAAGGCTGGGAGGAAATGGAGGCCTTCCCAGCCCTGGTGGACCTGCCTAGGGCTAGGCTATGCTGGCCTTGAAGGCACAGGCATCCATCATCCAGGGTGACTTCCAGTCTCCTGGTTGGGGAGGGCTGCACAGAACTTTGGAGGAGGGCAGGTCAGGCTCCGCTCATGAGGTGGCCGAGGAGCAGGACATGGCACACTCATTCGCCTGTCCTTCCACATGGCCAACTTCTGCTGGCCTTCCCAGAGCCCTCAAAGCCTGCACATTCACAATCCTCATGGACAGAAGTGGATACAGGCTCAGAGGCCAGAGGTACTAACCGAGACCACACGATTCAGCTGGTCCTAGGTGATCAGACATGGGTCCTGCTCTCCAGGAGCTGCCAATCCGATGGAGGAGGCTGACCCTTAAACAAAATCACGACCGTCAGAGACAAGAGCAAACAGTGCGGGCAAAAGGAGAGCCCAGATGGAGGGGCCCGTGGGGTAAGTGGGTGTGTGCCCAGGGAGGGGTTCCAACATTCAACTGACTTTCTTTTTTCTCTTCCAGCTGCCAAGGGGCCAAGGGATGAGCTGGGGCCCTCCTTCCCAATGGCATCTCCCCCTGGTCTGGAACTGAAGACACTGAGCAATGGTCCCCAAGCCCCAAGGAGATCAGCTCCCCTGGGCCCAGTGGCCCCAACCAGGGAGGGTGTGGAGAATGCCTGCTTCTCCTCAGAGGAGCATGAGACCCATTTCCAGAACCCTGGGAACACGAGACTGGGCAGCTCACCCAGTCCCCCTGGGGGTGTCTCCTCACTGCCCCGATCCCAGCGGGATGATCTGTCCCTTCATTCAGAGGAGGGGCCAGCCCTGGAGCCCGTGAGCCGCCCGGTGGATTATGGCTTTGTTTCCGCCCTCGTTTTCCTGGTGAGTGGGATTCTTCTGGTGGTGACAGCATACGCCATCCCCCGTGAGGCTCGAGTCAATCCGGACACAGTGACAGCGCGGGAGATGGAACGACTGGAGATGTACTACGCCCGCCTAGGCTCCCACCTGGACAGGTGCATCATCGCAGGCCTCGGGCTGCTCACGGTGGGCGGCATGCTCTTGTCGGTGCTGCTCATGGTCTCCCTGTGCAAGGGCGAGCTGTACCGCCGGAGGACCTTCGTCCCCGGCAAGGGCTCCAGGAAGACCTACGGCTCCATTAACCTGCGCATGAGACAGCTCAATGGGGATGGGGGCCAGGCCCTGGTGGAGAATGAAGTTGTCCAGGTCTCAGAGACTAGCCACACCCTCCAGAGGTCTTAAGAACTAGCCCACCTTATCTGGCTGCTTTAGCTCCAGTGCTACAAGGTCCACCCCCTGCTCCCGCCCACCTGACCCCTGCCAAGGCCCTGGGGTTTTAAACTGAGCTCACATAGGGCCTTGTGGAAGAAGTACTGGGTGCTGGAGGGAGAGCTCGGGGCCCAGCCCATGCCCCACACGGGCAAGCAGCCCACTGATCTGTTTTGTAGCTGAGGTTTTGCATACGGTTTTGTTTGGAGGATGGCTTCTGCTGCTAAAAATACAAAAGTTTGGAAACCGCTGCTCTTGGAGGATGAGGTTTCTTGGCATTTCT